GATTCTCATGCCTCAGCCTTTCGAGTAGCTAGGATTACAGGCATGTGCCACAAAACCTGGCTAATTTTTGTATTTTTTACTAAAGACGAGGTTTCACCACGTTGGCCAGGTTTATCTCCAACCCCTGACCTCAGGTGATCCGCCTGCCTTGGCCTCCTAAACTGCTGGGATTACTGGCGTGAACCACCGCGCCCGGCCCTACTCAGCCTTTAAAACCGGAATCACGGGTCAAAACTTTCTGGTAAACCACGATACGGTTTAGGTTATGAAATTCAATGCCCCCTTCCTCTGAACTCCTGCAAATCTCCAGTAAAGCACCACAGATTGACGAATATTCCAGCCATTTCCCTCTCCCGTACGCTAGCTCCATTTCCCACTTCTATCCATCTTCTCGAGCTTCCTCAGCTCCTCCACCTCCATGAGGCCTGGAAAGCACCTTGCTCCAGGAATGCGAGTAGGAGGCTCAGAGCGACCAGAAGTGCCAAAAGCTGACATTCAGATACTGCCGAAACAAACCACAAGAGCGCTAGGGCCCCCGCTAATAGTCCAGCTGCGATGGTGAGAACTCGCGGACCCGCCGGCGATGCATGCCGGGAGATGTAGTCCCGGGCCGACGCATTACCTCTTGGGAGTCGTGGTCTTCGATCTGGTAAACAGAAGACGGCAACTCGGTTAAGTCTTCCCCCACCGCCCCCTGAAATCCCTCGCCCCACCCGCGAGGGACTGGGGTAGGAGTAGGGGCGTTGCCGTGGTTAGCCTCGAACTCCTAGGCTCAGACGATACTCTCGCCTCGGCCTCCCGAGCAGCTGGGACTACACGCGTGAGCCACCGCCCCCGGCATAAAGTTTGAATTAGTCCTTACGCAAAAAGGGAAGAGGGCAGTCTGTAAACTCGCGCAGGATCAAGCTCTCGAGCTCCCGTCTTGGGTTAGCGCGCAGGGCGGAAGCGGGGAGAAGGCGGATCCGGGAGGCGGGGATACGTTACGTCGACGCGGGCGTGACCCTGGGCGAGAGGGTTTGGCGGGAATTCTGAAAGCCGCTGGCGGACCGCGCGCAGCGGCCAGAGACCGAGCCCTAAGGAGAGTGCGGCGCTTCCCGAGGCGTGCAGCTGGGAACTGCAACTCATCTGGGTTGTGCGCAGAAGGCTGGGGCAAGCGAGTAGAGAAGTGGAGCGTAAGCCAGGGGCGTTGGGGGCCGTGCGGGTCGGGCGCGTGCCACGCCCGCGGGGTGAAGTCGGAGCGCGGGGCCTGCTGGAGAGAGGAGCGCTGCGGACCGAGGTGAGTGTGTGAGGCGCAGGCTGGGCCCTCCATGTTTATACTGATAAGCATTTGTATTTTTCAGTAATGGCAATGCAGATGCAGCTTGAAGCAAATGCAGATACTTCAGTGGAAGAAGAAAGCTTTGGCCCACAACCCATTTCACGGTTAGAGGTATGTGGTTAGTTGCTAATTTTGGAATTATATTAAATTTATCCATGGTTTTCTTCATTTGCAGCAGTGTGGCATAAATGCCAACGATGTGAAGAAATTGGAAGAAGCTGGATTCCATACTGTGGAGGCTGTTGCCTATGCGCCAAAGAAGGAGCTAATAAATATTAAGGGAATTAGTGAAGCCAAAGCTGATAAAATTCTGGTAAGTACTGCTTACTTAACCTAGGGAGGCATAGATTTTTTTTTTTTTTTTTTTTTTTTTTGAGACGGAGTCTCGCTCTGTTGCCAGGCTGGAGTGCAATAGCGTGATCTTGGTCTACTGCACCCTCCGCCTCTCAGGTTCAAGTGATTCTCCTGCCTCAGCCTCCCGAGTAGTTGGGACTACAGGTATGTGCCACCACACCCAGCTAATTTTTGTAATGCTAAGAGTTATTTCTTATCGCTTTTTTAGGTGGAATTGAGACTGGATCTATCACAGAAATGTTTGGAGAATTCCGAACTGGGAAGACCCAGATCTGTCATACGCTAGCTGTCACCTGCCAGGTGAGCTGTTGGGGCTATAGCTAATCAAATAATTCATTTCTACTGTTGTTTTTGTTCTCTATAGCTTCCCATTGACCGGGGTGGAGGTGAAGGAAAGGCCATGTACATTGACACTGAGGGTACCTTTAGGCCAGAACGGCTGCTGGCAGTGGCTGAGAGGTAGGTTACTGGTTTAGATAAGAGAGACTATGGCAGCCTAAAAATGTTCTCTCCTCTCTCATAGGTATGGTCTCTCTGGCAGTGATGTCCTGGATAATGTAGCATATGCTCGAGCGTTCAACACAGACCACCAGACCCAGCTCCTTTATCAAGCATCAGCCATGATGGTAGAATCTAGGTATGTGTTCAGTATAAGACACCAAATATGTTAATAGGCTTCAGAGAATCCTTGTTTCCTGTAGGTATGCACTGCTTATTGTAGACAGTGCCACCGCCCTTTACAGAACAGACTACTCGGGTCGAGGTGAGCTTTCAGCCAGGCAGATGCACTTGGCCAGGTTTCTGCGGATGCTTCTGCGACTCGCTGATGAGGTAAGTTGTGGGATAGGGACAGAGAATGCCTACACAAAATTGACATTTATCCTTTCCCCATCAGTTTGGTGTAGCAGTGGTAATCACTAATCAGGTGGTAGCTCAAGTGGATGGAGCAGCGATGTTTGCTGCTGATCCCAAAAAACCTATTGGAGGAAATATCATCGCCCATGCATCAACAACCAGGTAAGGTGTTGATGGGATCAGTTCTTCTTTTCAATTGGTGCTTTGGTCTGTGTCTTTGGGTCAGATTGTATCTGAGGAAAGGAAGAGGGGAAACCAGAATCTGCAAAATCTACGACTCTCCCTGTCTTCCTGAAGCTGAAGCTATGTTCGCCATTAATGCAGATGGAGTGGGAGATGCCAAAGACTGAATCATTGGGTTTTTCCTCTGTTAAAAACCTTAAGTGCTGCAGCCTAATGAGAGTGCACTGCTCCCTGGGGTTCTCTACAGGCCTCTTCCTGTTGTGACTGCCAGGATAAAGCTTCCGGGAAAACAGCTATTATATCAGCTTTTCTGATGGTATAAACAGGAGACAGGTCAGTAGTCACAAACTGATCTAAAATGTTTATTCCTTCTGTAGTGTATTAATCTCTGTGTGTTTTCTTTGGTTTTGGAGGAGGGGTATGAAGTATCTTTGACATGGTGCCTTAGGAATGACTTGGGTTTAACAAGCTGTCTACTGGACAATCTTATGTTTCCAAGAGAACTAAAGCTGGAGAGACCTGACCCTTCTCTCACTTCTAAATTAATGGTAAAATAAAATGCCTCAGCTATGTAGCAAAGGGAATGGGTCTGCACAGATTCTTTTTTTCTGTCAGTAAAACTCTCAAGCAGGTTTTTAAGTTGTCTGTCTGAATGATCTTGTGTAAGGTTTTGGTTATGGAGTCTTGTGCCAAACCTACTAGGCCATTAGCCCTTCACCATCTACCTGCTTGGTCTTTCATTGCTAAGACTAACTCAAGATAATCCTAGAGTCTTAAAGCATTTCAGGCCAGTGTGGTGTCTTGCGCCTGTACTCCCAGCACTTTGGGAGGCCGAGGCAGGTGGATCGCTTGAGCCCAGGAGTTTTAAGTCCAGCTTGGCCAAGGTGGTGAAATCCCATCTCTACAAAAAATGCAGAACTTAATCTGGACACACTGTTACACGTGCCTGTAGTCCCAGCTACTCGATAGCCTGAGGTGGGAGAATCACTTAAGCCTGGAAGGTGGAAGTTGCAGTGAGTCGAGATTGCACTGCTGCATTCCAGCCAGGGTGACAGAGTGAGACCATGTTTCAAACAAGAAACATTTCAGAGGGTAAGTAAACAGATTTGATTGTGAGGCTTCTAATAAAGTAGTTATTAGTAGTGAATGTGCTGTTTATAGCAATTATTGCAGTGCAAGCTATTTCAAGACAGGGTTTCCATAATCTTTTTGGCACTGTATAGGGGTGATCAGTTTCTGTTGCTTCAAGATTTGAAACCAGAAAGGAAAGTCCCACTTGCAGATGATTGTGCTTAAAAGCTAATGGAAAAATAAAAGAAAGACATACCATGGGTTGCCTTGTGGCCCCCCTTTCCTTTTTT